AGAAGAATATCTGGTGTGAGATGGATTCGTGTATATCCTACCTAATCCGAGTAAACAAGTCTTCCCCTTTTCTCAGTTCTGTTTTGTGCAGGAGGTGGTCCTGCAGATAGAAGGGGCATAAAAAGGCATTGCCAGGGCAGAACTAATGATTGACTACGTTAGCTCCACCAACAGGATGAGAACAGGGTGGAGCTTTGAATAATGGTGGGTGCTGGGAGAAGTGAGCTTTAGCAGGGACAATGACTGGGGAACTGGGCTGTTTGGTTTGGCACTCATCTCACCCCATGATCTCACCATCCCAGCTCAAGAACCTGTGAGAAGGGTGGCCTGCCTGAGGGGAAATGGGGATAAGGCAGCTGGCTTTGATTTCCCTAGCCCCATCTGATCATCGCTGCTGGGCTATAGGCAGAGCAGGTAGACTTAAACTCATATATAGTCCAAGTGATGTGTTGGGGCTGAGATTGATGGACAACATACATATGTGAAATTCAAGGTACTTGCTCGGGTCTTCATCCATGAAGGGATAAAGGAAACATTTCCCCCAGTGTAGAAGCAAGGGTATGTTTGCGCGTGTGTATGTGTTAGCGTTAATAATAAACTGTGTTTAGCTAGAGATTAGAACCGTTCAAGGAGGTTTAGCATTTTAAGAGAGTTCACAGCCTTAAGAGAATTTTTCTCTGGATAGGAGAATACGGTGTGGAGCATGGGTGGGCGGAGGGAGAAGATAACTTGGGTATGTGGACTGACTAATGCCGAGATGGATCTTCTCAGCTAAGAAAAAAGAAGGAACAAAGTAAGAAGGAGAGAGCGAAGAAGACCCTGAGCCTTTGGCATAGCAAGAAAGTCGGAGGAGGGCAGGAGAGGCGAGAGCAGCGGCCAAAGCAGGGCCGCAGGGCGCAGAGGCCCCCGAGGTCTGGAGGCTGGGAAGTTGGGCGAGGTCAGGGAGGGGCCTCGAGAGCGCGGCCACCCACGATCTGCCCCCTCACTCAGCCTCTAGAAAAGGATCGCGGTCCCAGCGGCGGGTCTGTCTCGGGAACCCCGCGTGGCCGCAGCAGAACCGGCAGCTCCACCCGCGGTGAGCCAGTGCCAGCCAGAGCCTCCCAGCGCCGAAGCGCACCGCGGCCGAGACGGTTCCGCTGAGCGAGCTTGGGCGCCCGGTGAGCGCTCGGGGTGGGTGACACAGCGCTGCCTCGCCCAGTTCGCCTGCCTCGGGAAGTGGGTCCGCTGGGCAGAGGGCGCCCTGGGCAGGGGTCGTCCCCGCTGAAACCTCTGGTTCCTCGTGGGCAGGAGGCGCCCCGTCCTCCTCCCAACGAGCGTAGCGCACCCAGGACACCGCGCCGGGACGCGCTCCTCGGACGGCGACCAGAGGTCCTCGACTCCCGCGTGGCCTCCCTCTTCTGCGCCCAGGTGACCTGACCCAGGGCTGGGGGCACAGGGAGTTAGATTTGATTCGTATGATTTCTCTCTTCAGCCCAACTTTTTTAGGGAGGTGGCAGACGGCTGTGTACGGGGGGAAAGGTGAGTCCTGTGTTCTGGATCTGTTCTCCTCTATATATCCTCTCTCATTTTTTTTTCTGTATAGAATATGTGTTTTGCTACAAGAAGATGGTTCTATCTACATTTGGGCTGCATGATGCTGATCAATCTGGTTAATGCTGACTTTGAGTTTCAAAAAGGAGTGCTTGCCAGCATCAGCCCAGGAATCACCAAAGACATTGATCTCCAGTGCTGGAAAGCTTGCTCTTTGACATTGATAGATCTCAAGGAACTCAAGATAGAGCACAATGTGGATGCTTTTTGGAATTTCATGTTGTTCTTGCAAAAATCTCAGCGGCCTGGACATTATAATGTCTTCTTAAACATAGCTCAGGATTTCTGGGACATGTATGTAGACTGCTTGCTTTCAAGATCTCATGGAATGGGCAGAAGACAGGTGATGCCCCCCAAATATAATTTTCCACAGAAAATAACAGGAGGTAATTTAAATGTGTATTTAAGAGAATAGCAGTTTACTTTTCTTTAAAAGTCACTATTTAATTCTTCTGATTTTTTTCAAGTTATCCAACAAGGTAGCAAATTTACCATATTTAGTTTTTTTCCCTAAAATGATAGGTTTTGATTCTCATTTTTACTCATTTTACATTATTTACAAACCACACAAGCTCTGACTTACAATTTTAAATGATCTTGGAATATAATACACTTTGGTAGATAATTAAAATTATCCTTGTTTGCCCATGAATAGTTCATAAGAAAGCCATTTAACCCTGTAATTATTCATATTACATTTGTTGAAGAAATTTTAAACATCAGACATGTATTTAGGCTTTTGAAATTAATTTTTTCAATAGGGTTGTATAAAAGCAGGAAATTTAAGAGTCATATTGGAATGAATATTAACAATTTCTTCTTTTAAATCTTACAGGACTAGATTTTACAAAATGAGAGTATTACATTTAAGAGAAAACATGTAAAATACCTCAAGCAAGATGACAGCGACCTGAAAACTTGTATTTATGAGGTCAAATATTTCTTGTCATAGTTATACAAATTATTTAATACTGATAAACGTTGTTTTTTGTTGTAATTGCTTTATTGCTATTGAATTATTCCAATATTTTCAGATAATTTCTCAATTTTTTACTTAGAAGGTGTCTTTTTAAAGTGTCTTTGTTTTAAAGAAAACATCAGTTAAAAGGCAAATGTGATATATTTTTTAGATACAATAGTCAATGGAATAAAATTGTAACCAATTTTATAAGGTATCTTATATATTAATATTGACTATTAAACTGTGCCAAAACTAATGGCAGTATTATCCTAAAAAGTAATATTTAATGTAGTATATTTTGTGGTTTCTGAAATGTACATTTCATTACCAAGCCATCTTCTATATTAAAGTATTTTTCTATGCATTAAGGACTAAAACCTTTTTATGTTCTCATTTTTATTGTCTTTGTTTTGAAAAAGGAACAATAAACAAAGACAGAAACTTCATTTCAGTAAAGTACAATTTGATAGAATTTTTGTGTTAGCTGAGTTATTTTTTATATTGCCTATTTATATCTCACATCTTATTTCAAAAAGGATGTGAAGCTTTAAAGAAATATACCGAAGAAAAGGAAAACATGAAGTAGTGGAGGAAATTGGAACATTGGGACATGAAGACAGGGAAGTAATACAATGGAGTTACGGTTTAGATTAATACTTTTTGAATGCATGTCGTAAAAGCCTATACCTTTGATAAAGGGTGCCTATAAATTTGGTCTGTTTCCCACTTCTCCTAGTGAAGAGGGACACATGAACAGTTTCAAGATTCACATGCTTATAAGAAAAACCAAACCATATGTTCAACAGAGGTCCAGCCTTTTCCAGGACAAAGAATCAATGAAAATCTCACCCATAGGTTTTCACAGTGGCTACCATGGTTTACAACACTGGTTTCAAGTATCCTTACAATGACAGATTCTCTCCTTTACAGTCTGATTCCAGTACACTCAAACTCAAATATAAAAAGTTTTAAAATCGGCTAAAATAATACTGAACAAGTAACGAACTGCCTGATGGTTTGACTTGATCCAAGAATAAGCTGAATTAAAGGAGGGACGTTCTTTGCATTATTGACCACTTTCAAATTCTGATGATGTATAGACCATTTATTAGGGGTTTTATATATAAACACTCTTAAAATTACATTTTGCATGTAATTTCAGGGGGCTGCATAAACCCCAGGTTAGGAATTTTCAATATTAAAGGACCTCATAGCGTTCGGCAATATTATTTCATATAACCAATTTTGCATGAGTAGCAGATAATATAAGATTGTAGGGCTAATAATTTCCTAGATTGAAAACTTCTTATCTTGCCAATTAAGGGTGGATCCCTAAGCTCAGAAAATCAACTGGTTGGAGGGTAGGGCTAATTAATGTTCTCATAAAAATGACCAGACAGCGTGTAAACATGAGTGATTTTATGTCCATTAAGCTTTTGATTTGTGGAATTTATATGACAAATAATTAGTCTGATATGAGTTTTTAAATTTCAACATATTTTCATATTGACACTTTATTACTGTTTAGCTCTAATCGAAAAGTGATGATTCATTTGAGAGGAGTCACATTTATGTGACAGGAGTAAAAAGTTGAGTTAATCTTGCCAAGAACTTTCCTGTCCTTTCTCATCTCCATATTGAACATCTGTGTTCTTTATCATTAAACTGCTTTTGGTCTAAAAAAAAAAAAATGACCTGACAGCTATCCACCTAGAATTCATTTCCTGCAGAGGAGCCGAAGTGGTACCTAGAGGCAGTATTACAGTTTTCCTCAAAAAAAACAGTTCTCTTTTACAGTCTGTGGGCAAATGATTGAAGCTCAAAAGTTCAATGCTGTAAAGTGAGACCATGTACTTTTAGTCTAAAAAATTGTTCAACCAGTTGTCCTCAATCACTCATAGTTGTCATGACAATTTTATTGCAGCGATGATAAACATTTTAGCTTAAATCAATAAAATTAGTCTTCCAGTTAATGGCAAAATGGTTTTCTAGTTCTTTTAATTGAATT